TAGCCTGGGCAACAGAGCGAGACTGTCTCAAAAAAAGAAGAGAAAAGGGTGTTTCTTGGCCGGGCGCAGTGCCTTACGCCTGTAATCCCAGCACTTTGGGAGGCCAAGGCGGGCAGATCACGAGGTCAGGAGATCAAGACCATCCTGGCTAACATGGTGAAACCCCGTCTCTACTAAAAAATACAAAAAATGAGCCAAGCGTGGTGGTGGGCACCTGTAGTCTCAGCTACTTGGGAGGCTGAGGCAGGAGAATGGCGTGAACCCAGGAGGCAGAGCTCATTGCAGTGAGCTGAGATCGCGCCACTGCACTTCGGCCTGGGCGACAGCGAGACTCCATCTCAAAAAGAAAAAAAAAAAAGTAAAGAGGGTTTCTTAAGAAATATGCGGTCACCTCAGAGCTCCTCCATATATTTTGGGAGTGGGAGTGGAGTGAAGAATTTCACCAACAGTTCAGGGTCTTTCTGGCTTCTGGCCAATCTTGGGAGAGAGAAGGGGTTTTTTTCTGGACTTGATTCCCTCATCTGATAGATTCATTCTGTTCGCCCACAGCTTTCATTTCTTGGGCTGTGCTGATTATCTTCGTCTACAGCTGAAAAATGAGGAATCAGGGAATGGGAGTTAGGGAGACTGCTATCCCTGGTGCGACATGGTTTCCAGGCAGAATGCTGGAAAGGTCAGAGTGCCTCCTTTGCCAGGTAGTTCTCTGGATTGGAGAATGGTACAAACTGTTACATCCACTTGGGAGTACAGCAATGAAAAAGATGACACTTGCCTTTTAGAGGCTATTAAATGACCAATGATGTAGTAAGTGATAAGGGCCCAGCCTAGTCTAGGAGGCAGCTGCTTTTTCCTCTTTATTAATAGTCAGGGAAACCAAGCTACAATTAGAGACTTGCCCACGTTCAGACTTTGTAACACTTTTTCAAGCCAGTGGCTCCTCCCAAACGGCCGAGGTTTCCCCACCCATTCTCCTGACCTGCCCAGCCCTGTGGTTGCTGTCCAGGGAGCTAAGGCTCTCCCCAAACAAACTTGAAGATCTCACAGACCTAATAGACACGGCCTTTCCTCTCTGCCTCTGGCTTTATGTCTCTTTCATCCTCCTCTGCCTTTCCCCTGCCCTTGATCCCTTCTGCAGGTCTTGGCTGGTTTCAGGAAACGGGTCCCATCCCATGGACTCCCACTCTGGGGAGCCTGCGCTCCTGCCCTGTGGGACCTGTGACATGGTTTTCCGCTCCTCAGCTCTGTTAGCCACCCATACTCAGCGCTTCTGCATTGGCCACCCGACCCAAGAGATGACATTTGGAGCACAGGCATCAGTTGCCACTGAACCCCAGCGGGCCGCGGTAAGGGCCTCCATGGCCATGGGTGGGGATTCTGATTCCTCATCCTACTACACCCTATCCCCAGGTTGTGCCACAAGAACACCAGGGCGTGCCACAAGAACCCCAGGGCCTCCCAGACCAGCAGGCCAGTAGATCTGCTCTAAAGAGGTTAACAGAGGAGGTAGAGCTACCTACCTTCCCCCAGGGCTCAAAACGCAGAGATCGCGGATCGCTGTTACCTCCAGGTGCAGTGGCTGCGGCTATCCCTACAGGAAATGCGGCCCTGGATAACAGAGGTCCCCAGGGTGTTCGCGGGGCCCTGGACACGTTCCGAGGCGCGGCCTCAGAGTCCCATGTCCGAGGCGGTGGGAAGCCCCAGCGAGCGGCTGCGGGCGCTGTTCAGGACTCGCGCGAGGCGCGTGGCGGAGATGGAAGCGCAGAGCCGGGCCCTGCAGCTACGCGGCGAGGGTGAAGGAGATGGGGGACGGGGACCAAGGACCTCCTCTGCCCTCGCCGTTTGGCTTAAGCTTGCTCGGGCCGGTTCTGACTCGGCCCGCATTCCCTCAGAACTGAGCCGACGCCTCCAAGTTGTGGCCTGTACGCGGGGCGGGATGTCCCGCCTCTTCGGCCTGGAGCAGGAGATTCGAGAACTACAAGCTGAGGCCGGGAGGACGCGGGGAGCTCTAGAGGTGTTGGGGGCCCGCATTCAGGAGCTGCAGGCGGAGCCAGGGTGAGACCCGACTAAGCGGATCCCCGGAACATACCGTCTCCCTGCGCGTCGCCTGCCACCCCAGGAACCCGCTGAGCTCCCGGCGAGAGGCAGAACTTTATTCTCCAGTGCAAAAGGCCAACCCGGGAACTCTGGCTGCCGAAATCCGGTGAGAGCCGGGGCCGGAGATGGGCATAGGGCGAAAGACGGCCTTCCTGTTCCCCACTCCCTAGGGCGCTGCGGGAGGCCTACATTCGAGACGGGGGCCGGGACCCCGGCGTGCTGGGCCAGATATGGCAGTTGCAGGTGGAGGCGTCTGCACTGGAGCTGCAGCGGTCGCAGACCCGCAGAGGTGAACAGGAGGGCCTCTCGCCAGCGGTGGTCCAAAGGTGACAGGTCACACTTGTTCATCGCAGGAAGGGCAGGTGCCACCTCAGGGGAGCTTCCAGTAGTGGAGGCTGAAAACCGGCGCTTGGAGGCAGAAATCTTGGCCTTGCAAATGCAGAGGGGTCGGGCACCCTTGGGTCAGTGAGCACCCCAACCCTATCCCATCCCAACTTAGGGGCACCCTAACTCTTCTGCTCCTAGGGCCCCAGGATCTGCGACTCCTGGGGGATGCCAGCCTACAACCGAAGGGGAGGAGAGATCCCCCACTCCTCCCGCCACCGGTGGCACCACCGCTGCCACCACTTCCAGGCTTCTCGGAGGTTCAGTTCTTGGGTGGGGCAAAGGCTGTGAGCTTTCTGGAGGAGTCAGCTCTCTTCCCCACAGCCACAGCTTCCTGGAACAATGACCAGAAACCTGGGCCTGGACTCACACTTCCTCCTGCCCACATCGGACATGCTGGGCCCTGCACCCTATGATCCTGGGTGAGGCCCGTGCCACCTTCGACAGCCTCTGTGGTATTTCTGTGCTAAGACTTGTGTTCCCCAGGGCTGGCCTGGTCATTTTCTATGATTTCCTGCGGGGCCTTGAGGCTTCCTGGATTTGGGTGCAACTAAGGACTGGCTTGGCACGCGATGGACGGGATACAGGAAGGACCACAGCGTTGCCCCCAGCCCTTTGCCTGCCCCCACCTCCTGCTCCCGGGCCCATGGGCAACTGTGCCATCCTTGCCAGCAGGCAGCCTGTGCCCAGGTCAGTAGGTGGGGATCATGACTCTGGTACTCGCTTCCGACACTGCTTTTTGGTTATTCTACAGACTACCACCCTCATCATCAGTATCTTTGGTCTGTGAGCTGCAGGTCTGGCAGGGGCTAGCATGGGCTAGGGCACCACAGCCAAAGGCTTGGGTCTCACTTGGACTATTTGACCAAGATCAGCGGGTGCTAAGTGGCCGCTGGCGCCTCCCACTTCGGGCCCTTCCTCTGGACCCCAGCCTTAGCCTTGGGCAGCTGAATGGGATTCCTCAGGTGAGTGTGGTGCGCAGGGATTGGGCATACAGCAAAGTACAAGTGCAATACCATTTCATCTCTCCCCAGGCAGGTCAGGCTGAGCTCTTTCTGCGGCTGGTGAATGCAAGAGATGCAGCTGTACAGACACTGGCAGAGATCAATCCAGCAAGTGTCCATGAGTACCAGTACCCACCTCCGGTGAGGGCCCAGCTGCAGCTAGGGACACCACATTGCTCAAAACCTGCCTTCTCCTGTTCCACAGGTGTCCAGCACATCTTCACTGGAAGCCAGCTTCCTCACCCCCGCAGTTGGCTTTGCTGATCCCCCACCTCGTACAGAAGAGCCCCTCAGTGGAGTCAAGGATAGAGATGAGGGTTTGGGCCCTCACCACAGTTCTGACTTGCCCCCAGTGAGTTTCTGAACCCAAGTGAATGTGGAGATGAGCATCTGAACATGCACAGGACTGGGGCCTATTTCCAGACCTACAGGTTTACTACTCCATGTTCTGACATTGGGTCTAGAAGCATCTAGCAGTTGAGTACAGAAAACCAGTTCCAACCACAGCTTTACCACCTCCCGTTAAGTCCTTAACTTTTCTGTACCTCTTCTGTTTTTGTAAAACAGATTAAGGATTAAATGAGTTTGTCAGGTATTTGTGATATTGTCTGGCACTTATGAAGTTCT